AGGGCAGGAGCGTCTTTTGTTCCAACCCCCGGGGCATGGCGGGGCGGGGCCGCCGCTTTGTCCGAGGCCGGTCCTCCAGCCCCTCCCCGGCGGCCGCGGCCCGGCCCGGCGCTGACCTCCCCACCCCGCCGCCGGGCACAAAGGCGACAGCGACGCCCCCGGCCTGCGCCCACCCCGGCGGCCCCGGGCGGCGCACCTGAAGCGCGGGGAGTCCTTGACGCACTCCTCGAACTCCACGGTCATGGCTGCGGCGGCCGCGGCGCTCACTGGCACGAGGACCGCGGCGCCGAGCGGCAGCCGCGCCGGCCCGGACCGCTCGTCCCGCCCGCGCCGCCTCGGCGCCCGCCCGCCCCGGAATGAGGCCGCCGCGCCGCGCCCCGCCCCGCCTGTCACCGCCGGGGAGCGTCGCCAAAGTCAGCCGCCCGCGCGCACCGCCCGCTGTCACTGCCGGGGAGCGTCGCCAAGGTCCGCCGCCCGCGCGCGCCGCCCGCTGTCACCGCCGGGGAGCGTCGCCAAACGCCTCTCGCAGCGTCCAGGGACCACCCCGGTCCGGAAGTGAGGCGGGGCCTGCCACGGCCGTCTCCGGGGACAGTCGGTGGAAATGTGGGGCGCGGGGAGGGCGCGGGGAGGGCGCGGGCCCGCCCGCTCCAACCATCCCGGCCGTTGCGCAACTCAGGGCGTTTGCAAAAACCACGTCTGGGAGGACTTGGCCGCAACGCGGCGAACGGGCGCGCTCGGGGAGTGTGGGCGGCGGCGAATGAATGAGCGAGTGAACGAATGCACGCCCGCGAGAGCGCGGGGTGACCGCGTGGTTGGTGCGCGCCTCCCGGGGCGCCGCGATAGAGGTAGAGCGCCTGCGCTCGGCGGCGGGCCGGCACTTTGCAGCCGCTCCCTAAGCCCGGCCCCGCCTCCGCTCCCCGACTCTGGCCGCCGTGGCGCGGTGCCACCGCGCAGGCGCAAGAGCGGCCGGGGCCGGGGGGGAGGGGGGGGGGGCGTGACCAGGCCGCGTCCGCGCGCGCGCAGGATTCCTGCGCTGGAGGCCGCCTCTGACGCCACCGGCTGGGCTCCGCCATGAGTTCGGCGCCGGCCTCAGGCTCCGTGCGCGCGCGCTATCTTGTGTACTTCCAGTACGTGGGCACCGACTTTAAGTAGGTTTCCCAGGCGCAGCGGCGGGCGCCACCCCCGGTAACCTCCGCCCGCTTCTGCCCGCAGCGGGGTCGCGGCCGTCAGGGGCACTCAGCGCGCCGTCGGGGTCCAGAACTACCTGGAGGTGCGCTCAGCCGGTCACGGGACGCCCGGTGATCACCCGCCCGCCCCGCGGCTCGGTCCTGCAGGAGGCCGCCGAGCGGCTGAATTCCGTGGAGCCGGTCAGGTTCACCATCTCCAGCCGCACGGACGCCGGGGTCCACGCCCTGAGCAACGCGGCGCACCTGGACGTCCAGCGCCGCTCAGGCCGGCCGCCCTTCCCGCCCGAGGTCCTGGCCGAGGCCCTCAACACACACCTGCGGCACCCGGCCATCAGGTGAGCCCGCGACCTAAGCAGCCCTGGGGCTGGTTCCTCCGGTGAGCTTTACCTGCCGCCATAGGGTCCTGCGGGCCTTCCGAGTGCCCAGCGACTTCCACGCTCGTCACGCAGCCACGTCCCGGACCTACCTGTACCGCCTGGCCACTGGCTGTCACCGGCGTGATGAGCTGCCGGTGTTTGAACGCAACCTATGCTGGACTCTCCCGGCAGAGTGAGTGTGGCCCTGACAGCGGGGAGGGGGCGCACCCTCCTGACGGTCACCCTGGTCCCTGAAGCTGCCTGGATATGGTCGCCATGCAGGAAGCCGCCCAGCACCTCCTCGGCACACACGACTTCAGCGCCTTCCAGTCCGCTGGCAGCCCGGTGCCGAGCCCCGTGCGAACGCTGCGCCGGGTCTCCGTTTCCCCAGGCCAAGCCAGCCCCTTGGTCACCCCCGAGGAGAGCAGGTGAGGAAGGGCCCCTGGGCTGTGGCCCTGCCCCACAGACACCTACAGGTACGTATTTTTCCAGGAAGCTGCGGTTCTGGAACCTGGAGTTTGAGAGCCAGTCTTTCCTGTATAGACAGGTAGGCTCTGTTCTGGGGCCGTCCCCAGGGGGGCTGGTGGGTCACGGGCGGCTCTGGGTCACAGGTACGGAGGATGACGGCTGTGCTGGTGGGTCACGGGCGGCTCTGGGTCACAGGTGGCTCTGGGTCACAGGTACGGAGGATGACGGCTGTGCTGGTGGCCGTGGGGCTGGGGGCTTTGGCACCTGCCCAGGTGAAGACGATTCTGGAGAGCCAAGATCCCCTGGGCAAGCACCAGACACGTGTAGCCCCAGCCCACGGCTTATTCCTCAAGTCAGTGCTGTACGGGAACCTCGGTAAGAAAAACAGGCACGAGAAGCTCCTGTCACCAGGCTGACGCAGGGTCTGGTCCGTCCACAGGTGCTGCCTCCTGCACCCTGCAGGGGCCACAGTTCGGGAGCCACGGATGACCCTGGACACTCAAGCCAAAGTTAGGCCACACCAGGCCCAACCCTGTGCTGGTCAAGCCAGGGCAGTCACAGCTGCTTGGGGCCCACAGCACTGCTGCCTGGTCTCCACAGTAGCCTCCCTGCCCGGGTCCCAGCACCCTGGATGCCCGTCTCTGTCCCAGGCGGGATGGGGCACAGTGCAGGACACAGCCATGTACACCAAGAAGAGAGTACCAAGTAGTCTTTTGTTCAGCTTTTACTGGAAACTGCTGTCTAGGACCACCTGCCCTAACCAGGAATAAAGGCAAGACAGCCTGGAGACCAGTTTGTTTCTTCAGCTGCAAACAGCTG